ATTAATTTGATTGGTCCCAATCTTTATATAACCACCCCAATCAGGAAACTTCCCATCCCGCCAAAAGGCCCCCTCACGTGCTCTCCCTGTCAGTACCCCATGCAAAGGTAAAATAGATGATATTTTTAAACATGGGTCGTGTTTAAAAGAAATGGAAACTCCTTCAGAGAATGAAGGAGAACCACACTGGGTAGAAGGTTATTCCTGGGGCTCCACCCCTTGCTCCATCAAGTCCTCTGAGCATGAGCTGGGCTCTGAGAAGGAAGAGACAGGAACCAATTGGTCATGTCCACGTGGCCTCAGAAGCTGAGTACGTGACGGTCACCAGATGCCTAGGCAGGCTCCCTTGAAATGGCAGGGCTGCTGTCCAAAATCCTGCTGGGTCATTGCTATTTACAGGCAGCCTTCCCGGCGTGCGGTGGATATCCCAAGCGGGGCTATTTTTAAGCAGGGCTATGGCCTGCCGTGGGTTAAGCTGGTGTGGACAGAAAGCGAGATGATCTAGCCATCTACTGCAGGGGGCCTGATCTTGAACAGAAACCTGACTGTAATTGTCCCTGGATCCAGGTCCCAGACAAAGACGCTGGAAGGAGGTCCCTCCAGCCCCTGGCTCAGGGCCCGGTCAGCTGCTGGAGCCAGGCAGCTTGAGACATCCTCCTCTCCGACCTTGGCTTGAGGGGTTCATCCTCCAGAGCTCACCAGGGCCCCAAGGCTGGTACACCTGAGAGAAGAGAGAAACAAATCCCCCAACAGATGTGCAATTTCACCTGCTGGCCCTTCCATTCTGAGATCCAGAGCCCTGGCAAAGGAGCCTCCAGGACCAGGCCTGGGAAGCAAGACTGGCTCCGCCTTTTACGTTTCAGAGAAAGGGCAGGTGCTATAAAGGGCCCAGCGCCCACGGGCCTGCCTTCAAGGGTACAGCTGTGGGGGCCGGTGCGCCCGGAGGTCTACGCTGGGATTGGTGAGGTCCTCTGGCCCCGCCCCGCCAGGGAGGATTTCCAGGCCGGCCCGACCAGCTCGCCCTGCATACACTTCTTGGCTGTGTGCGCTCAGCAGGACGTGGGAGGCTCCGGCTTCAAGGTCGGTGAGTCCGTGAAACTCTGCTTTATTCCTAGTTGACATTTGCCTCTTTCCCCAAAAATAGATCAAAGGAAATGTTTCCCTTTGTCCCGTTTCACACTAAACGGGTTGGGGAGGAACCAGGGGAGATGTCAACCGTCTGCCGGTGACTGGGAAGTTTTCTGCAAGTCCTCCACAGCATAGGCCAGCAGGCCACTTTTCACTAACAGAAGTCACAAGCCAAGTGAGGTAAAGTTCCTTACTGTAATGCATCATGGCTCAAGCTATCTAATCCAGCTTCTTTGCTTTCCAGACACTCATCCAAGAGGAAGGATGGCCAGTATCTTTTCTAAGTTGCTAACTGGCCGCAATGCTTCTCTGCTGTTTGCTACCATGGGCACCAGTGTCCTGACCACCGGGTACCTGCTGAACCGGCAGAAAGTGTGTGCCGAGGTCCGGGAGCAGCCTAGGCTATTTCCTCCAAGGTAAGGGCTCCTGACTTTAAAATAACCTCAGGCTGGCTGACAGCCTGCCCTCCTCCCCACACAGCGCAGACTACCCAGACCTGCGCAAGCACAACAACTGCATGGCCGAGTGCCTCACCCCCGCCATTTATGCCAAGCTTCGCAACAAGGTGACACCCAACGGCTACACGCTGGACCAGTGCATCCAGACTGGAGTGGACAACCCTGGCCACCCCTTCATAAAGACTGTGGGCATGGTGGCTGGTGACGAGGAGTCCTATGAGGTAAAACTATTGGCTGCTGGTTCCAGGGTGGGTAAAGAGGAAACACCCATCTTCCCTCCTGCAGGTGTTTGCTGACCTTTTTGACCCCGTCATCAAACTAAGACACAACGGCTATGACCCCAGGGTGATGAAGCACACAACGGATCTGGATGCATCAAAGGTAGGCTCCAGCCTCCCTCTCCTTCCCCACGATGGCCACAGTGACCCCACAGTCTGCTTGGCAGATCACCCAAGGGCAGTTCGACGAGCATTACGTGCTGTCTTCTCGGGTGCGCACTGGCCGCAGCATCCGTGGGCTGAGCCTGCCTCCAGCCTGCACCCGGGCCGAGCGAAGGGAGGTAGAGAACGTGGCCATCACTGCCCTGGAGGGCCTCAAGGGGGACCTGGCTGGCCGCTACTACAAGCTGTCCGAGATGACGGAGCAGGACCAGCAGCGGCTCATCGATGTGAGTAGCAGATGGGGCTCCCTGGGGAAGGACTCCTCTCTGCTTTATCCCTTTTGGCCTACAGGACCACTTTCTGTTTGATAAGCCAGTGTCCCCTTTATTAACATGTGCTGGGATGGCCCGTGACTGGCCAGATGCCAGGGGAATCTGGTATGGATGCAGCATTTTCACATTTGCAATATAACACTCAGTACCATATTTCTCTCTTCATTAGGCATAATTATGATAAGACATTTCTCATCTGGATAAATGAGGAGGATCACACCAGGGTAATCTCAATGGAAAAAGGAGGCAATATGAAACGAGTATTTGAGCGATTCTGTCGTGGACTAAAAGAAGTAAGATGTTATCTGAGATTTCTGGATATTTACTGTCATTTGTTCACTGTGGTTCTACTTGTAGGTAGAACGGTTAATCCAAGAACGAGGCTGGGAGTTCATGTGGAATGAGCGCCTAGGATACATTTTGACCTGTCCTTCGAACCTTGGAACAGGACTACGAGCTGGTGTCCACGTTAGGATCCCAAAGCTCAGCAAGGTACTGTTATGTGCCCAGTGGCCCTGATGGGCTAGCACATTTAAGTATTATCCCTTTGTCCTAGGACCCACGCTTTTCTAAGATCCTGGAAAACCTAAGACTCCAGAAGCGTGGCACAGGTGGTGTGGACACTGCCGCGGTCGCAGATGTGTACGACATTTCCAACATAGATAGAATTGGTCGATCAGAGGTAACGTCTCTCTCACTTTCCTAACATGAACTAAATTAATCATTCATCTTCTTCACTGTCAAAGGTTGAGCTTGTTCAGATAGTCATCGATGGAGTCAATTACCTGGTGGATTGTGAAAAGAAGTTGGAGAGAGGCCAAGATATTAAGGTGCCACCCCCTCTGCCTCAGTTTGGCAAAAAGTAAACTTTCCCTTTCCCAATTTATAAATAATCTGTCTGCTGGTACGACAGACATAAATCTCTACTCTGAGAGTTTTTATACACTTGGAAAAATATAAAATTGTAGATCCTGCCTATCTTTACAATAAAACTCTCCTTAATATATCTTTGCTTTGTTTCTCTGATTTTTAAAATAA